CCGTTTTGAAGCAGATTCTTTTCCTAATGTGTCATGTACAATCTGTGGGGGAAGAAGGTTATATAAAGCAAGAATGACTTCTATTCAACAAAATAGTGATATTCTATATTTTCCTGTCTCTTTTGTTTCTTTCTTTAAAATGAACTACAGTGAGACATGGCCAGATTGATTTCTTCCCTTAAATTGTCTCAGAAACTGTACCCAGTCCACTAATTGCTTTGTTCAGCGGACAGGAAATGGTTATATTTGCACAAGTTACACAATCTTAACTAAGTCGGGGCAAAGAACCAAAGAGATCTCTGATCTTTTTTTCCAGCATTAACCTTTCAGTTCCACAAACTAATGCATGATGCATAAACCAGGTTACTAGGGGACACTTATCAAAAACCATAAACTTATTTATCTGAATGACTTTCTGTTTAGGGATACTAAGAAAAGAAGTTACGTGAGGTAATCATGCTGGTGCTGAGGTTAAGTTTGTGCAGTTTCACTTCTTCCTTAATAGTTTTTTTATACATGCAATAAAGGACATGTCCGGAAGCTGATCAGTGCCAGCATGACCATGAAGTGCTCAGTCCCCATTCCTTCTCTCCTTACCCCTCAGCCCCCTTGCAGGCTATATACAAATTTATTCTTTTCCTTTTCTAGGGTTGGGAATTTGCCTCCTTTCTTCCTGCCCCTGTCTGTTATTGGTCCCTAGTACCCCAATTTCTGCTACTTTTCTCCTCCTTCTTTTTTTTTTTTTTGAGATGGAGTCTCTCTCCGTCACCCAGGCTGGAGTGCAGGGGCATGATCTCAGCTCATTGCAACCTCCGCCTCGCAGGTTCAAGTGATTCTCCTGCCTCAGCCTCCCGAGTAGCTGGGATGACAGATGTGTGCTACCACGCCTGGCTAATTTTTTGGATTTTTAGTAGAGATGGGGTTTCACTGTGTTAGCCAAGCTACCTGTCTTGACCTCCCAAAGTGCTGCGATTACAGGCGTGAGCCACCGCGCCTGGCCACTTTTCTCCTTCTTGAAAGTGGGATTTTCTCTTTATCATTGTTTGATTATTGTATAAGTATTATGATTGGCATTTTGCAATTTGAGCAGAGCTGATATTATATATGGTATTTCTAAGTACTTTTTTTTTTGACTCTGCCAAACTGTTAAGTCATTCTCCATCCATCTATCCATCCATCCACCCATCCATCCATCCTCTTCTCATTTTGACTTCTATTAGTTATTTCCTGAAGCCCGTATATCACTGAGAAAAAGTTAATCTTAAGTGAATAACTTAGGTCAAAATGAGAGGAGAATGAAGAATTAAGTGAATGTAGGCAGAGTCAGAAAAAAAAATAGTGTCTCTCTTTAAAGCATTACTTTTTTTGGTGATGCCTTTGAAGGAAGTGAAATTGGTGTATGATCTAATGCTACAAAACCATATCTTGCTCTCATAGATTTTAAGATTTCTCTTTTGAATGATCCATTGCTGTCCTTTCTTTACACGTATCTTTTCTCCCTATCTTCCTTGTTAAATACATTTTTTCGTTATATACTTTTGAAGCAAGTCTTGATTTTTTTGTATTTTCCCCATTTTTCTTCAAATGTTCCACAGTTCCCTAAAATAAGATAGCATTTTTGTCTTTTTCTACAGTCTATTCTTTGCTGTTTACTTCATCCCCACCCACCGCCACCAAAAATGCCTTCAGAAAGTCCCTACCTTTTCTTGTACATTGTCCTTCTGTTCAGATTCTTGTATCGCTGATACTCTCCCCTGCTACCCATTCTCCTCCCAACAGTTTTCTTTGATAGTGATATCTGCCTTGGAATTTCCACTGTGCCTGTTAAACTCTTTGAGAAGGATAATTCTGTCAACGTTTACTTCTCTTCCCCTTCTAGCCCCAAAGACTGAGGACAGTGTCCTCCTCATGCATTCCTGTGACGAGGAATCTGCACTGAGGTTTCTACTCTTTCCCTTACCAGGATTCTGAATTGTCTGTGACTGTCTGATATGATTGCTGATCTCTTTCCTGTTCTCAGATAGGACACAAGGGGTTCCATTCGGAGTTGGCTCAGGACATTCAGATGCCATTATTTTAGTAATGATCACATGATGTTTTGAGGGCAGCCTGAAAAAAATAGAGTCTCTAACAGAGGAGCTGGGTAAAATCAGAGTAGGACCATCTCTAATGCCTTTTCTAGCTCTCTTACTCTGATTTTGTGAATTTATCCTTAGGGACAGTTTTTCATCAGGATGAGACCCTGCTGTGGTCTGAATGTTTGTGTCTCTCTCCCCTCACCAAATTTATTTATATGTTGAAATCTAACCCCCAAGTTGATGGTGTTAAGAGGTGGGGCCTTTAGGAGACAGTTACATCATGAGGGTGGATCCCTCATGAATGGCATTCACGCCCTTATAAAAGAAGCTTAAGGGCCAGGTGTGGTGGTGCGAATCTATAGTTCCAGCTATATGGAAGGCTGTGGCCGTGAGAAGATTGCTTGAGGCCAGGAGTTTGAGGCTGCAGTGAGTGAATAACCCCTGCACTCCAGCCTGGACAACATAGCAAGACTCTCTCTTAAAATAGATAGATAGATTAGATAGACAGCCTAAGGGAGCCTGATTGCCCCTCCACCATGTGAGGACACAGCAAGAAGGCACCATCTGTGAACCAGGAAAGGAGCCCTCACCAGACATCTGATTTGTTGGTGCCTTGATTTTGGACTTACCAACCCCGAGAACTGTAAGAAATGAATTTCTGTTGTTTGTAATTACCCAGGCTAAGGTATTTTGTTAAAGCAGACCAGATGGACTAAGTCAGCCCCATAATGACCCGTTTTATATTTTTATTTATAATCTATCTGCTGCTTAATTTTGTGATTAGTGGCCAGCTACTGTTTACTCATCTTTTATTCATCTGTAAAACTCTTTTTAACTTGTCTTTGTAAGAAACGGTTGGCTAACAGATGAATTTTCAGGTTGTTCAGTTTTAAAATGTTTTACTTAAAAGGGTAAGACAACTCCCCAATGCAAAGTGTGACTTCAGAGATAACTTTCATTTCTTTGAAATGTAGGAAGTCCATAGCCATTGCTGGCTGACATCTTTCTGCTCAATATGCTCCAGGGGAAGATTATCAAATTTTAGCTTCTGAGCTTTCAAATGGCTCTTATTATCAGTGGCATATTACATGAAACTGGTTTTGGGCTCTTCAAATTTATATTTTTGGCAAAGGTGTTGGGAGATTTGATTTCATTCGTCATCACTGCAGTACCTGGCGCATAGTAGGCTCTCCATTTGGTGTGTTGGATGAATGAAGAAAGTGATTCTGCTAGTCAGTGGGGTTTAAAAACAAGTGTCCACCAACTTAATGGGTCCCCATTGATCCTGAGTTCACCTCTGTTGCCCTGTATATATGTGACCCCATGTTTATTGCAACCTTATGGGCATCTCAGGCACTGCAGAGAACAGCCTCTTAAAATTTCTGGTAGAGGCCTGGTGCGGTGGCTCACGCCTGTAATCCCAGCACTTTGGGAGTCTGAGGCGGACGGATCATGAGGTCAGGAGTTCGAGACCAGCCTGACCAACATGGTGAAACCCCATCTCTACTAAAAATATAAAAATTAGCCGGGCATGGTGGCATGCACCTGTAGTCCCAGCTACTCAGGAGTCTGAGGCAGGAGAATTGCTTGAACCTGGGAGGCGGAGGTTGCAGTGAGCTGAGATCGTGCCACTGCACTCCAGCCTGGGTGACAGAGCTAGACTCCGACTCAAAAGAAAAAAAATTTTTGGTAGACTCCTATGTGCCATTTCTGGAGAACTGAAATAGTAGTGGACATACATAGGATTCATTTTAGTGTAGATATGACTTTTTAGTGAAACTTGAAGTCCTACTTCCTGTGTGTGAAATAGGGTAATAGGATCACACCCGAAGAAATGCCGCCTTGTTCAAAAGTGACAGGATCGCTGTTCAGTTTGGAATATTGGAAAGTGGGCAGGTTTATTTGGAAGCACTTTGTTTTTACTATATGTGTAAAACTCCAGGGAGCATTGAATAGGATATGAGGTGCTCCCTTTGGCTGTGCATTAGCAACGTGGCAGTTACTGATCTGTCATTTACTTTGAAAAGGAATTACAAAGTTTTGGCCTCATGCCTGGAGTAGCTCCAGATGGTCAGAAAAGATTTTTGTACTGAAGTCAGAAAGTATATTGCAGTGATAGAATTGGGCTTGTCATGTTTATATTAGAACACTGGCTTCCCACTTTATTCCTCTGCAAAGTTTTTCTTTCTTTCTTTTTTCCCAGAGAGTGAGGGGAGGAAATTGTTGCTTTAGAGTTATGAGTCTAATATTTGGAATACTGTTGTTCTTGGTGATAATGATGTAGAGGTATGATTATGTGGTTAATGTAGTTACTTTGTCAACCTAAATACCCCTGATTCTTAGTATTTACAAAGGATGCATGAAGGCTTGGAATGTAGAGATACACCAAGACCATTGTAGCTGATGTAGAAATGCAGGTAAGAAGCTTCATTTGGGTTGCGTTTGCTTGTCTGATAACCTGGCTGTTAGCCCACAACTGTTATTTAGTAGCTTACCAAACTTCATCTGTTCTGTCTTCCCATGATTCTGTGGTTGCTAGGGGTAATGATGACGTTTGGGTGTTCAATATGGGTGGGAGGTGGGCCTGGGGAGATGAGCAGTGAGGCGATAATGATACTAACACCAAGTTTTGCCATTTTAGGCATTAGAGCATCTTAAATTCCACATATGATCTTGTGTACCTTCATATCAACCCTGGAAGGGGAACGATGTGATTCCTATTTTCCTGATGAGAAAACTGAGACTTTGGGAGGTAATATCTGCCCAAGGCAATATCTAGGTAACTCCCTTCTGCAGCCTGTTTACATATAGTTTTGGCGAAAATGACTACAATTTCCTGTCCTTTCAGGACAGAGGTGGCTACAGGCTTCAGGAAATAAAGCTCATTTTCCTCTGGGAAACTCAGGACTTGTCTGGGTTGAGCCATTTAGTAAAGCTTGGTCACAAGGCTCAGATTAAGACCTGGATCTACGTGCTGCTGTTCCCAGACTGCTTTCAGTTACTCTTGTGGTTACTGAGTAACTTGGGAGTTAGAAGAACATTAACAAAGTTTTGTGTTTTCGAAGAAAATGCTACACATGGAGAAGTGACACTAAGTTGCATACTTCAGAAAGGAATTTTTATCTGTTTTGAGATTCTGGTCTATACATTGAAAATGAACTAATTTTGATTATTATACTTTTAATTGGTTGCACGAGTGTGTGAACATAGGCAGCTCTTTTGAAGCACTTTTACTGAAAAGTGTAAAAATTTTTGTTGCTGTTGTTCAGTAGCAGACATATACAATACTCTCTTTTTGAGACATACACAATATTCTCTTATTGTGGATTTAGGGGTCTTGTACCAGATCACCCTTTTCTCAGATTGCAGCTCTTCCTCCTTGCTTTATGTAGAGTGGTTTCTAACTTGGTTCTTTCTCCTGTGCAGATATAAGACTTGGTCCGCAGTCTCCTACCCTCACCCAGTCTTCCATGAGCTATCAAAATCCTCCTCTAGGCTTTTATTATTTTGCTTCCTAATTTTGTCCTTTTAAATTTCCACTGTTTAGATATTATTCAGACAGCAGTGGTATTTTTCTGTATATAATGTGGCGCTGTAATTAGTTTGAGTTCTTTTGGGGTTGTGTCTTAAACAGCGAGAATGGCCTGATTGATGTGCTTTTTGAAGTCTTACTACCTTTTTGATGAGAAGGATGAAAGTGGTGTGGAGATGAGTTTGTCTGGCTTACTGTAAATCTGATCTGTGAGGCTTTTCTGCGTTCACTAAGGCACCAGAGTCGGACTCTGCTTTTTTTCTTGTTTGATGTTACTTTATTACACTTATGAATGAAATACTAATGCTGTTATTTTATAGAAGATCATAAAATAAAAGTACACTTTCTTAGTGTTTTATGTTTCTTTAAAAAGATAATTACCGTGAGTCATAGAGCTACAATTACATCAAGAGTTTCCTATACGAAGCAAAGTCTCTGGTGGGTTTTTGGTACAGTCTTTGCACCTGGATCAGTGGAGCAAAATGTCATCACACTTGAAAAAAAAATTACTTAACAGGCCCATTAAGAATCTTCAGAAGTTTGCATCTTGTTAGGGATTTGTGGTCCAAGAGTTAGTACTACAGAACAGGCTCTTTTGTAGACCTAGGGAAACCAGTTTGTTTCTCTGCCACTTAACCTGCAAGACTTATTATAGGTGTTTCCTTCTCCTGTCTGTTTTGAAGAGACTTCCTCTGGGAATTAATGGTAGAATACTTATGACTCCTGAGAGCAGAGAACGTTCAGGCCATCATCATCTTCTCCCTCTGGGCTGTACATGGCCTCCCTGTGTCTCTACTGCCTGTCATACCTCCCCACTCCTCCACCTCAGTCACAGGGCGACTGCCTTGCTTTCGGTCTACCTTTCCCAACTCTTCAGGCTCATCCTGGTGGATCCCATTCTGTAGCCCCTGCTGCTCTTTTCAGGGGATTCTATTTTGTCTTATACACTTTTGTCATTTAGTTACCCACCTATTCCCCCCAGTGGACTCCCATTCTGGGCTCCTGCAGAGGGCTTGTAAGTTCACCTTTATATCCCCAGGGTCAGAGCTGATGCTCTGCCGAGTGAATGGGGAAGCGCCAGAAAGAACAGAAGCTAATGATGGACTGGCTCGACCATGGCTCCCACTTTCAATACTCATCCCTCTGTTTCCTCAGACATTTTACTTGAATTAATTTTGTAGTTCTCCTTCTGAACTGCTGAGCAAGTATTTGGACACTTTGTGAGGAGCCTTTTTTTTTTTTTTTTTTGAGATGGGGTCTCACTCTGTCTCCCAGGCTGGAGTGCAGTGGCACAATCTCGTCTCACTGCAGCCTCCGCCACCCGGGTTCAAGCAATTCTCCTGCCTCAGCCTGCTGAGTGGCTGGGATCACAGGCTTAAGCCACCACGCTCTGGTAATTGTTTGTATTTTTGGAAGAGATGGGGTTCCACCATGTTGGCTAGGCTAGTCTCAAACTCCTGACGTCAGATGATCCACCTGCCTCGGCCTCCCAAAATGCTGGGATTACAGGCATGAGCCACCGTGCCCGGCCAGAGGAGCCCTCATTTATAGCAAGAATAAAAACATTTTGTCAGGAAATTTAATAATAAGCCCAGACTGAGTGCTTGCTATGTGCCAGACACTGTTCTAAATGCTTTACATGCATTTCTTCATTTAATCCTCACAGTGTCCTGAATTAGGTGCTTTATTTTATTATTTCCACTTTGCCAGTGAAGAAGCAGAGGTAGTGAGAGGGTAAGCAACTTGCCTGAAGTTAAAAGCTAGTCAGTTGTGGACTTAGGGTTTGTAGCCAGGCAGTTGTGGTCTTCAGGGAGGGGACATAACATCATTCCCCTCCTGAAACTCCATATTCCTTTGTAAATCTTATTCTGTGTTACATATTTTCCTGTCCTTCATTTAGTTATTTAGGTCAGCTTCTTGTACTTCTGCTGCAAAACGTTGCTGTCAATTTACTTGACCTGGTAACCTCCCGGTGAGTTTCGCCAGGGCTTCCAGTCAATTTAGCAGGTCACTCTAGTACCTGTGGGAGGGTGAGGGCATGGAATCCTCAGGAGAGGGCTCTGCTGTTGGCTGCTGTCTCCACTTGAAGTGGACAGTTTTGAATATCTTAATAAAATCAAATCGGATGTTCTTAGGTATTCATTCATTTTATTTTCCTAAGCAAAATGTTTTGTAAAATGCTGCTTTTACGTGGCTAGAGCCACTAAATATCTCTATTAATACTTTTAGGCAAAGGTTGAGATCTTTGAAGAATTAGTGGGTTTTAAAAATTTACTTATTTTTATTTTTTAATTTTAAGTTCTGGGATACATGTACAGAACGTGTGGGTTTGTTACATAGGTGAATGAGTGGGTTTTTTAAGTTGTTTTTGCGTGCCTTTAGTCTTACTGGTTTGCCTTAGTTTCTCTACTCTCCAGACTGCTGTGCTGACTTTTCATAGCTATCTGACTTTTCAGTCCAGTGCCCTTTTGATGCTCTGGCCAGGTGGCTCTTGTTTCAGCTTCACTGGGAGGGAGTTGTGGAATCTGGCTGACAATCCCATTTAGTCTTCTTCAATTTAATTGGCCTTTTCCCCTTTCAGATTCCAAGTAGGGGAATAGCCTAAAGCCATTTTAGGGGGGCTACTAAAGCAGTTTACAAGGTGATGCCTTATATTTAAATACCACCGTATTTCCAAATCTGTTTCTATTATATATATCGTTTATTGTAGCATTCTCACAGTGACCCTGTGGTGTGAACACAGTGACTATTATCCCAGTTTTCAGATGAGAAAACCTAGTCTGAGAGTTGTGTGCCTTTCCTTACTTAGGGCACTGTGGCAAATAAAGGGAGAAGTCAAGCTACTGCTTCCATTCCAGTCTCTGAATTCCAGGTCCCCTGCTCCCTTTTCTTTCCAGGGCATGTATGATGTCTCAAGGTTGGCTAACCTCTAATTGAAAATCTGTAGGTGCTTATCTTCTGCACTTTTGAAATGATATGAACGTGAAATATTTTCAACATGCTAACATTTTTCCAGGCCGTTATTAGGGGATTAAATCATCCTGTTACCGTAACTGCAATTTTAGATGTTCTGGTGCTAAACTGAGATCTGTCAATAGAGTGCAACCTTTCGAAAGTCTTAAAAAATAGGGTACATCTTGGACTCAAGAATTATGATATCAAAATAAGACCCTTGGCTATTTCCGGAGTGTGTTAGCCAATCTACCCTGTGGTTTTCTTTCTCTGGAATTGGTGAAGAAAGAGATAAACAAGATCCAAAACCAGGTCGCATGAAAGGATCAACACTCCCCTGGACATACAGTTGTTTGGGATAATCGTAAATCCTGCTGTCTGTAGTGGCTGACGAGGGGAGAAGAGCAGAATCCTAGCACTCCGGCTACTGACTGTGAAACTAATGTATCTTTGCTATCACATATTTAGCATTTACCTTTTACTTTAAGCCAAAAACACCTTACACTTTTCTTAGATGAGCTTTTTAAAAACATTGTAATTTATGAAAAAAATTTGAACATAGACAAAAGTAGAGAATAGTAGTGGATCCCCCTGGACTTATTACCCAGCCTTGACAATCAATCAGCTCGTGCCAGTCTTGTTTCATCTTTACCCGTTTTCATTCTCTGCTCCTTGCTGTAATATTCTGAAGCAAATCTCAGGCATATTATTTCATCCTTCAATATTTCAGTATTTTTTTCAGATAAGTTCTTTCGGAAATATATTTTCATCTAATTTAAAACAAAAAGTTTTCAGGAAAAATACAGGCATTTTTGCTGCAAAAATTGGTCAGGATTATGCAATTTCTAACTAATCAGCATTTTTCAAGGTTACTGGTTTTGGCTGACAAAATTTTTTTTCTTATATGTGGAAAAAATTATTCACAGTAACAAATGCGTGTTTTGATAGTGCTAAAAATTAGTCTATTTTTCAGACTTAATTATTCAATTAAAAAATAAGACACTTCATAAACTTTAAAACTATTGTGTAGAAACACACTGTTCTTCAGTTTTATGTGTTTTCAGTCATTATATTTCCCAGCTATTTCAAATAGGCTAAATATAGTATACCCTAAGCTTACTCAATCGTTAGTTTAGACTCAACTAATTTGGAATTTTCATTGAGTTGGATATAACTTTAATAGCAGGTTTCCATTCAAGCAAAGTATTTGCTAATTGCAGGTGATTATTAAGGCAAAGTCTTAAGGATTTATAGAATAAGTAAATGGTTTTATGGGCTCATGGATCTTTAGGTATATATATATTTATACACCTTAATGGTATGAATTTAGCCTGACTTGGAAAAACTAACCTGGTTTATATGTGTATATAGTCCATTAATTGATTCACTAAAATTTTTATTTTGTTAAAAATAGTGAAATAAAATCAGAATTAATTTTTTTTTATTCTCTGTGAAGAGTCTTATGAAAGGTGGTCAGATTTATAAGTCAGATTGTGGCTAGTGAATCTTAGTTTTTCTCTCAAATACCTCAAGACAGCATGGAGGCTGGTTGTCACACACATTCAAAGGAACAAAATACTTATTAGCTAAAAAAGGGTATGCACATTTTTGGGGGCTTTGAAGCATATTGTAGGGCTTAGTAATAATGACAGTGAAAATTAACATAGCGAGCACTTCCGTATGAAGTCATTTTCTCATTACCATGGTCTTACGAGGATAGATGTTGTATTTATCCTTGTTTTACAGATAGAAACTGAGACATGGAGAGTGAAGTAACTGGCTCCAATCCCAGTGCTAAGTGGTCAAGCCAGGGTCAGAATTGTAACAGTTGAGTTCATGAGTACTGGCCCTTAACAACTCTGCTGGAGTGCCTCCTTTGGTTAAATACTAGTAGTTCATATGTCGGAAACTCATCCTTCATTTTCTTCAATGAAAATACGGCATTTTACAGCAGTGCTGTCCAATAGAATTGTTGAAATTATGGAAATACCCGCGTTATCTAGTATGCGTATGCCCATTAGTCACATGTGGCTGTTGATTACTCAAATGTGGCTAGTGTGACTGAGAAATAGAATTCAAGGTTTTATTTAATTTTAAGTAATTTAAATTTAAATAGTTACATGTAGCTAGTGGTTCTAGTACTGGACAGAGAGGCTATAGAGTTTGAGAGACCTGGGAGAATTTGTAGTTTGCGTTTCCTGGGGTAATGACAATATCTTGGCATTTTGTGGCTATCAGTATCTTGACCTCGTTAGGGTTGTCAGTGAATGGTTGTGTCATGAAATAGTAATAATGTTAATAAAGGTGAAATTTTTACAAAGTGGATAATTGAATGTTTAAAACTGTGATGCCTAACAACAAAATCCTGTTTGATCACCAACCTGGGAAATCCACAGTCTACCGCATCTGGAGGCATCCTCTTGTTAATTCCTTTGTAGCCAAGCAAAAACTGCTTTGACATTCCCGCATGATTTTCAGCCTTGTAGATGAGTTCTTGCTTTGTAAAGAGTCCAGCTTCTTGGTCAAGCTTAACATTAGGCGTGATGATAAGATAGTAAAATGGACTTTGTGGGCCAAAAGCAGCCATTAAGAAGCAAGTGTTTAACTCTTTATCTTTCTCCTACAGCCTGATGTTGACAGAGCTCCCATCTATGAAAATACATCAAGAAAACTCAGTGGTAATGAAGCTAGATTTCATTTCAAATGACACTGAGGCCACATAAACGGTGACACTGATGCCTCTTATGATGTGCTTTCATCTAAGCCTTTATGTGGCACTTAAGTCTAATTATTTTAATTTTTTCTTTGTGTTGATGAAAAGGGCCGGAGTAGTTGTTTCCACCAGCCATGGTGGGGCTCTGAAATGGAAGCAAGCAAAGCCTCCAGATGGTGGCAGGTATTGGACCATAGCCACCCTGCAGACATAATTAAACATGTCTGCAGCCCTCTCATTTAGCAGTTATAACACAGACATTTTCTTTGTTGATGGGATTGAACTGTTATTGTTAGCATTTATGTGAAGGACTTGCAGTACTATAGCCAGGTGCTATTTCTCAGCTACTGTGTTAAACACTGGGCCTGGAACTCTGCTTTGAAAGGTTTGGAGAGAAGGTTCCTCCCAACATTGGGAATGAACATGGTGGTTGGGGTGTTTTCAGCAGGTCCTGTTTGCCCACTTTCCATTTGTAATTCTCAAGTGTAACAGTTCGAATGTAGAGACTGGCTGTGAAAGTGGATTGGGATTTTAAGACAAAAAGTATTGGACAGCAGGTGAAACACACTTCGTTCCTGGCTGCAGTACCAGCTTCTGTCTGAAGTTAGGTAAATCATTTAGTTGCTGTGGACTTTGACTTTCTTCAGTTGGCAAAACAACCTTTGGGAGGGGAAACCAAATATCACTAGAAAGTGATTTGACTTCTCGAAAAGACAATTATGGTTTATTTGTGAAATAAAAGGTAGTTGTGATGAGTGAGTTCCCGTTTGCTGTATCTGCCTCCTTGCCAATAAACTTCCCATTTACACTTTTAATGATGATTCAAAGAGCAGATCAGCATTATGTAAAGGCATTTTTGATGAATTAGTCTTATGCATGTCCCTATATGGTATATTCTGTAGTTAACTGTTTTCATTGAACCTTTACAACTGACTCCACCTTACAATGGGTGCATGATTTTGTAGCGTAAGTTTACTACCTGACCTTGTTTCATGTCCTCTTCACTGAGGACAAAAAAAAAAAAAGTAACACTTTTCTCTTGTGCTTTTTCTCCCCTGATCCCTTCCCCCACCACATGACCCTTAAGAAATGTTGTCCTTTTGGAAGCCAGGTCATTTGTCTGAATTTAGGAGAATGTTGAGTTGCATCTTCAAGAAAGGGATGCAACACAGGATGAGGACTGTGGAGGAAGACTTTCTCTGAGTAAGACCTTGCAAAACATAGATTGAAATATAATTGTCTGCAAATGAATTGACAAGTGTTGGACCCCATTTTTCCAGGCACTTGATTGAAAGGCTGCTTCTAGCCTGAGGGAGGTCTTGATGATGCTACATTATTGCCTGTGGCCATTGTGAGTGCCACTGAGGTGGCCCTCTTGTGTGCAAGTAGTTGTGGTTCCACAATTCCGCTAGGCTAGTATTCAGACCTAATTCTCTGCTTACAGATGCTGTGAATTCCGTAACTCAGAAATGTGTGCTCACAAACATCAAATCAGCCTGTACACAGATACATAGAGCAGCCATGTATCAAGGACTTAGAATGACTGCTGATCCTTGAACTCTTTTTTAAAAAGGAAAAATTAGCACAAGGTTAAAACTTAAAGACATCAGATTAGTTCTGTTTAACAGCAACCTGTTACTTCGTGCTTTTGCATGTCAGCAGCTTGTCCTAGAGTCAGCGAGATTTCTTGCTTGTGACTTAAAGAATCTTGTCTTTTGGCTGTAGAGTATGATTTCATGGTGGAGGATGTTGCAGATATCTTAGTTTGCTATTTTATAGCATGGGTTATACTTTAAGGGCTGAAAAAAATAAGGTAATTTAAGCCTGTTTTGAGACACACGGAAAGGAAGCTATTTCATAACTATCAGTCATGTGAAATTTGGCAGGCCCCTAGCCCGTTAGTGGCCACAGTCACATGATTGATTACCGGTTGGGGACCCACAGTTAGCTTATTGCAGAACTGCATCTGGCATAATTGGTGTTGTCATCCAGTGTCAAACTATCCACCCTGTTCTGCCAACTTCCTTCCAATAACAAAACTTTCTTGCCTTGCACGAGTGAAAGCCTGTGTGATTGTATGTGTTTAGAATTACAGAGTTTTAAACATGATCCAATCACAACTATTTGAACTTCTTGATTTTAGTACATTTGTACCTATGTTGCCAAAAACATTTTTTTCCTTGTCTTTGTGTCTTCTAAAACATTGAAGGAAGAGGTCTTTGATGCTTCCTTAATACTTTTATCATGTTTGAAGTCCTGAGCTCTATAAATAATATAGTCCTTATTATCTTTTTATCTTGATAATTTATAAAACTGACTGTCCAAAGATATGTACGATACTTGTAGTTTTATATCAAAGAATTTTAAATGCCAAGAACCAGGGAAGCCATCTAATTCTCCATTCGAGCTAGTGCCGAGACCTACTGGACAACATCTTGACACTTGGTCATTGGCCTGTGCTGGAGGCATGATATTCTAGTCCTGGTTCTGCCTCTGCCCGCCAGTTTGGTTTTAGATCTCTTCATTTTTGTGATTAATGATATGAAAAAGTTGGACCAAGTGGTCACTTAGGTTTCCTTCAGTTTTTGATTTCTGTATGAAGATATAGAAATATCCCCTACACGTCAACAACAACAAAAATGGGAATTAACCGATTCCTTCTAAAAGCTGAAGGCTCCTTGGCAGTGGATATTGACCCTTCAACTTTTAGAAGGAATCAGTTAATTTTTTGTTGTTGAAACATGTCTCATTTTTATATTGAGCCTAAATTGGCATGGTCAGAGATAGGCTTCTATAGCACTATTTTTCCACATATTTTTGAGTGGGGCACACATTGAGAAACATATTTTACATTGTAGCCCAGTAAACACACACACACACACACACACACACACACACACACACACACAAACATTTATATACATATAACTGAATCAAAAGTTTCACAAATCAATACTTGCCTTTTTCCTTTGTGATGCAATTCTATTCGATTTTATTTAAAAGAATGCCAGTCAGTGACCCACTAAATTGATTATGTGACCCAAGAATGGGTCCTGACCTGGAGTTCAAAAAACACTACTCCATAGCAACCCAGAACACATTCGTTTCTTCTTTCACATGATAACCCTGTAAACTCAACTATGGTTAGCTTGTTTGCCTTTAGTCCTCTTTTACAGGCTTAAGGTCCCAGTTTCCAAAGCTTTTTCTTTCGTGATTTGATATTTTGACTCATCACCATACTGGTCGGTTGTTCCTGGATACTTACGGTTTGTATCCCTCTTAAGGTACCAGAAGAAATCTAATCTCAAAATAAAATTTAACTAGGGCCAGGGTCTTTCTTTTATATTGTTTCCTACTAATGTCATTATATTACACATTTATTCTACAAATGTTTGTTCTATACATGTGTACTGAGCACTACTATGTGTTAGGGCTATCCTTGGTGCTTGAGGACACTGCAGTGAGCAAAACAAAAATGTCTGCATTCAGAGAGTGTACATTGTAGAGAATTGCACTAGCCACTAGGAGTATGGCAATGTCAAATGAAATACCCAAGCGCTCAGTCATAGATATTCCTCTGTACTGCTCAGTTGCACGTGATCTTTTAGGGCACCATGTTATTGTAGACTGTCAGGCATTTACTCTCTTCATTGTGAGTTCCTCCTGCCTTTCCACTTGAGTGCACATCTTGGCAAAGATGAAATGTCAATTTCTGGGAAAGGCACCTATGTGTTGTTTCCCTTATTATTTTTAATTAATTTATTTTTTTTAAACAGAGTGGAAATTAGAGACTTAAAAATGATCAAAATACAGAAATATGAAATTATTTTTCCTGAGGTTCAGACTGGTTAAAGGAAGATTGAAAGTTTCCATTGTATTTGATAAAGGCATGTGAATTCTAATCAGGTCACAGGGCATCAAGAGGGGTCTTTAACTCTTTGGGAACATAAAGTACACTTTTTAAATAAAATTATAACTTTTCCTGGGGTGACTTTGTCATGGGTAAATTTGGGCCAAGGTTAATGGTTTTAGAGGTTGAATTACTTATGTTTGTTTTATGTAAAGTAATATATTAGGGCAAGAGATTTGAATGAACAAAATAAACAAAAGATATGGTCTCTATCTTCAAAGCTTGCATTTTAGTTAGAAAACAAAATCTGCATAATGAAATTATATAAACGAGTGATCAAATCACATAATAAGTACAACTTGAAAATGATGATAGGTAAATAGAATTCATCAAGAAAGAATAACTGGAGACCCAGCATTTGAAACAGATGGGAATAAATTGGTTAAAAAAAATAAAAAAAAGTGTTTATAATAAGTTGAATGTAATTTAAGGAATCTGAAGCATTAAAAATCTGTGCTTAGGTGAAACTGCAGTTTATTTACCTTTTAGAAACTAGTCTGATTTTTTTTCCTTCTGTTGTTTGAAAATTTACAAATTAGGAATTTGTCATAGGAGATGTAAATATATTTCTAACATGAGAAACTAATGTCTAGATAATGAAAGGGCATGGGAAGGAAGCCTTAAACATGACATTATTCAGTCAGAATAGGATTGCATTGATCCAGCGGTGTGAAAATCATTATGGAGTGGTGTTTTCACACAGGCCTCTTCCTTTACTTTATTCTGAACTACATAAATATCAATTAAAGCTTTCTAGTCCAAGTTAGCAGATGGCGATTTATGTCGGACTTATAAACAAAGCCCCAGAACATTACTATACCTAATTGATGAATGCTCTCTCCCTTTCCTGAACAAAGATTTTGGCCTCCAGTGTGGTTGTCTGAGAGAAAATTAATGAATTCTTTTCTGTGGTCTCATGTAGAAAGGCTCCCGTTTATAGAAATATTTGACTTTTTCCCCCCCAAAAAAGAAAACTTGAATGCTTTTAAGTTGCCTAGTAATTTAAATTCCCAAAGATGGACTGGAATAGTATTTGGCATTAACATTTACCTAAAAAATTATATTTTCGGCTTACAGCAGAATGATGCCTCAAAACACAAAATAGTAATCAAAATAAAGCACACAGAAAAGTGGAATGTGTTTAATTATTATAACTTTAGGTAGACATCCAAATTAGGGCTCATATTTTATTGTTGTTTTTAATTATTTCTATTTATTATTATTATTTTTTGAGATGGAGTCTCCCTCTGTCATCCAGGCTAGAGTGTAGGGGCCAATCTCTGCTCACTGCAACCTCCATCTCCTGGGATCAAGCGATTCTCCCGCCTCAGCCTCCCAAATAGCTGGGATTACAGGCCGCCGCCACCATGGCCTGCTAATTTTTGTACTTTTAGTAGAGATGGGTTTTGCCATGTTGGCCAGGCTGGTTTTGAACTCCTGACCTCAGGTGATCCGCTTGCCTTGGCCTCCCAAATTGCTGGGATTACAGGCATGAACCACTGCACCCAGCCAGAGCTCATATTTTAGACTCTTTTTCTGTGAACTCTTTTCTTTCGACTTGTTGTTCTTTAAGGTGAGATGACACTTTGTACTAATTCTTAAAATGAACCCTTCCCTCAATTTGAAATATGTGAAAATAGCTGTTTTGTACTATGGACCTGTAAGTGGCGTCTTGTGGTTTAGGGGCTGTTGCAATGTCCACCTCCAGTGGAATGTAGGTCGCTGCATCAGAAGAAGGTAGAGGAGCCAGGCCTGTGACTGCAGAATGTATTCCTTACCTTTTGTTTGAAAATAGTAAATTTCATTTGTGAAACAAAACCTGCCTTTTCTTTTTCATCCTAGCTTCTTTGAAATGAGCAGTAGGCTGATCGGGGGTAGATATTCAAATATACTGAAACATTAAGGTTGCTGTAGATGAGAAAACAGTGGTACTTTGGTTGAGGGCAATCTGCACTAAACACTTTGACTTTAATGATAGCTTTCTGCCCGCTGCCACCCAGGTGTCTTTCTTGTGCTCATTGGTTTGAGGGTGCATTCCTCAAATGAGAGGGGCAATTCAGGTAAAAGTTTTCAATGTTCCTGCCCAAGGCAGCCTGCTAAAGGAAGTTCTCTTGGTGATGACCATCACATGATTGCCACGGGAATGTGTTTACTACACGATCTGTTGATACAGGTAATAAAGAACACACTGATGACTTTTCCCCACGTAATCTCTGAGGTCGGTATTTTAGTAACCTTTGAGATAATAATTTAACTCACGCCCTATAGAAATTATGTATGCAGTAGGCCCTTGGTAGAGACTGACATTTATATAAGGTCAGTGTTGGTTGACCTAGTTTGATCTGGCCCTAGATTTATAAATGAATGAATGATCTCCCCAGAATTAGGAAGACATGACATCAAAAATATGAATTCATCATTACTGTAAAAGTTTAACATGCTGTTAAACTGTAGCATGTTAGTGAGACGAGGCCTCAGTATCTTCTGCTGGTTGGGGAAAAAAAATAAATGTGTATTAAGTCTCAGGAGCCTGCGTGGTCCTCATGCTTGTTAAATCCAGAATGGGTCTCTCCCTTTCTCCAAAGATGGAGTTTGGCCTTGGTGGGATTCTGTGTTGGGAGCTGCAGTCCCAGATGCTTCTGCTAGTTTAATAGAAGAGATCAGGAAGAACAAACTGGCAAGTGAATTGGACAGATACAGACCCAAAAGACTTCAGATAATTGGAAAGAAATTTTGCAACCAGGGCATTTCTGCCATCAAAACAGAGGTATCTTGCAATGATTCTTGTGCTGGCTGTTGTCTGATTTTTGTTCTCTTTTTTTTCTTTACAGAGCACAAAACTTATTGACATGAGCCTGGAATTTTGAAGTAAGGGCAGTCATGCTAATATTGTGATTTTCGTCCTTTTTAAAAAGCGGCGGTTCTCTTGCAGGAAGCCAGTTGAGGGAAGTTCTCCATGAATGTACGTCACAATGATGATGACCGACCAAATCCCTCTGGAACTGCCACCATTGCTGAACGGAGAGGTAGCCATGATGCCCCACTTGGTGAATGGAGATGCAGCTCAGCAGGTTGGTGTAGGAAGAGGGAAATTTAAGTCAAAATTAAACTGAAATTAATGTGTTGTTTTGGCAGGTTATTCTCGTTCAAGTTAATCCAGGTGAGACTTTCACAATAAGAGCAGAGGATGGAACACTTCAGTGCATTCAAGGTAAGGACATTTTTGGTAAATATTCTAATCAATCAGCTATTAACATCTGACTCGTCTGTTTTAGGACCTGCTGAAGTTCCCATGATGTCACCCAATGGATCCATTCCTCCCATTCATGTGCCTCCAGGTTATATCTCACAGGTAATCCATTTGATGGACTTCTCTACTCACTAACTGCGTTCTTTCCTTTTGTGTTTTTCTTTAGGTGATTGAAGATAGTACTGGAGTCCGCCGGGTGGTGGTCACACCCCAGTCTCCTGAGTGTTATCCCCCAAGCTACCCCTCAGCCATGTCTCCAACCCATCATCTCCCTCCCTATCTGACTCACCATCCACATTTTATTCATAACTCACACACGGCTTACTACCCACCTGTTACCGGACCTGGAGATATGCCGCCTCAGTTTTTTCCCCAGCATCATCTTCCCCACACAATATATGGTGAGCAAGGTGAGTAGATTTTCGTTGGCGTCAGGAGCCGTGAGTTTGGGTTTATCATAATCATCCATTTTAGAAATTATACCATTTTATGGAATGTCAACCTACATCACCCGAGAAGACCAGTACAGCAAGCCTCCGCACAAAAAACTGAAAGACCGCCAGATCGATCGCCAGAACCGCCTCAACAGCCCTCCTTCTTCTATCTACAAAAGCAGCTGCACAACAGTATACAATGGCTATGGGAAGGGCCATAGTGGTGGAAGTGGCGGAGGCGGCAGCGGTAGTGGTCCCGGAATTAAGAAAACAGAGCGACGAGCAAGAAGCAGCCCAAAGTCGAATGATTCAGACTTGCAAGGTAATACTCAAGATGTTTGCCATAGAGTGAATTTGTTTTTCCTTTTTTCTTTTTCGCAATGCAGAATATGAGTTGGAAGTAAAGAGGGTGCAAGACATTCTTTCGGGAATAGAGAAACCACAGGTATGTCTTCTGGATTTCTCAGCATAAATGACGAATACTTTTGTCCCATGTTTTTCTTCCTCAGGTTTCTAATATTCAGGCAAGAGCAGTTGTGTTGTCCTGGGCTCCCCCTGTTGGACTTTCCTGTGGACCCCACAGTGGTCTTTCCTTCCCCTACAGTTACGAGGTGGCCTTATCAGACAAAGGACGAGATGGAAAATACAAGATAATTTACAGGTTGTGTATGTTTCTATTGTTTTTCTTTGCTGATTAGCAACTAATGAATGCTTTTTCTTTACAGTGGAGAAGAATTAGAATGTAACCTGAAAGATCTTAGACCAGCAACAGATTATCATGTGAGGTGAGTTAGGATATAAGAGCCAAACTGTATTGACTGCCACTGACTGTGTCTGTTTTGTTTTCAGGGTGTATGCCATGTACAATTCCGTAAAGGGATCCTGCTCCGAGCCTGTTAGCTTCACCACCCACAGCTGTGCACCCGAGTGTCCTTTCCCCCCTAAGCTGGCACATAGGAGCAAAAGTTCACTAACCCTGCAGTGGAAGGTGGGTAGCTCAAAGCATCAAGAATCGTCTCATTTCTCTAATCTCATGTTACTATTTTTTTTAGGCACCAATTGACAACGGTTCAAAAATCACCAACTACCTTTTAGAGTGGGATGAGGTAAGCTTATTTTCATATTCACCCATCTAAAAAGTATATGCATTGTTTCATTGTTTACTTTTAGGGAAAAAGAAATAGTGGTTTCAGACAGTGCTTCTTCGGGAGCCAGAAGCACTGCAAGTTGACAAAGCTTTGTCCGGCAATGGGGTACACATTCAGGCTGGCCGCTCGAAACGACATTGGTACCAGGTATGACGTTTCCTTGTCCTCTTGCCCTTCAGCTAACTGTGTGCCTCACTTTCTTTCTCTACAGTGGTTATAGCCAAGAGGTGGTGTGCTACACATTAGGAAATATCCCTCAGATGCCTTCTGCACCAAGGCTGGTTCGAGCTGGCATCACATGGGTCACGTTGCAGTGGAGTAAGCCAGAAGGCTGTTCACCCGAGGAAGTGATCACCTACACCTTGGAAATTCAGGAGGATGAAAATGTGAGTTTTACAGATTTTATACTTCTCTGTGTACTGATGTTTCTTCCTGGCTTTGCCTTTTCAGGATAACCTTTTCCACCCAAAATACACTGGAGAGGATTTAACCTGTACTGTGAAAAATCTCAAAAGAAGCACACAGTATAAATTCAGGGTGAGTCAGTCATTTTGCTACCTGAACTGCTTATCATGTTAACGTTTCCTTGGTTGTGTTCTAGCTGACTGCTTCTAATACGGAAGGAAAAAGCTGTCCAAGCGAAGTTCTTGTTTGTACGACGAGTCCTGACAGGCCTGGACCTCCTACCAGACCGCTTGTCAAAGGCCCAGTTACATCTCATGGCTTTAGTGTCAAATGGGGTATGTTTTGCTGCTGCTGCTACTGTTTTTTTTATTGCTAATAAGACATTTGGTTATTTTCCAGATCCCCCTAAGGACAATGGTGGTTCAGAAATCCTCAAGTACTTGCTAGAGATTACTGATGGAAATTCTGAAGGTGAAGTTTTTGGCAATTGTTTTATTCAAATCGCATAAAGTCATGCATAAGTCTTGTTTTACAGCGAATCAGTGGGAAGTGGCCTACAGTGGGTCGGCTACCGAATACACCTTCACCCACTTGAAACCAGGCACTTTGTACAAACTCCGAGCATGCTGCATCAGTACCGGCGGACACAGCCAGGTTGGTTTTGTTTCCATATGAAAGTAAACCTCAGAGATGGTTCTCTCTGGTGTTTCTCCTGCAGTGTTCTGAAAGTCTCCCTGTTCGCACACTAAGCATTGCACCAGGTCAATGTCGACCACCGAGGGTTTTGGGTAGACCAAAGCACAAAGAAGTCCACTTAGAGTGGGGTGAGTGAACTAACCTTCACATTGACATTGACGTTCTAAGATGAAAAAAATTCTTCATTCCCAGATGTTCCTGCATCGGAAAGTGGCTGTGAGGTCTCAGAGTACAGCGTGGAGATGACGGAGCCCGAAGACGTAGCCTCGGAAGTGTACCATGGCCCAGAGCTGGAGTGCACCGTCGGCAACCTGCTTCCTGGAACCGTGTATCGCTTCCGGGTGAGGGCTCTGAATGATGGAGGGGTGAGTATAAGCCCATACACCATAACCAGAATACATACGTGTGTGTGCGTGTGTTTTCTTTCAGTATGGTCCCTATTCTGATGTCTCAGAAATTACCACTGCTGCAGGGCCTCCTGGACAATGCAAAGCACCTTGTATTTCTTGTACACCTGATGGATGTGTCTTAGTGGGTTGGGAGGTAAGTCAGGCATATTCTGCATCAACTTCTGTATTATTAACTACTTCCATTTCTGCCTTTCCAGAGTCCTGATAGTTCTGGTGCTGACATCTCAGAGTACAGGTTGGAATGGGGAGAAGATGAAGAATCCTTAGAACTCATTTATCATGGGACAGACACCCGTTTTGAAATAAGAGACCTGTTGCCTGCTGCACAGTATTGCTGTAGACTACAGGTAGGTTGACATTATTCAGATGTTACTCACAATATGGCCTTTGTCTTGCTGTTCTGTTTTGTAGGCCTTCAATCAAGCAGGGGCAGGGCCGTACAGTGAACTTGTCCTTTGCCAGACGCCAGCGTCTGCCCCTGACCCCGTCTCCACTCTCTGTGTCCTGGAGGAGGAGCCCCTTGATGCCTACCCTGATTCACCTTCTGCGTGCCTTGTACTGAACTGGGAAGAGCCGTGCAATAACGGATCTGAAATCCTTGCTTACACCATTGATCTAGGAGACACTAGCATTACCGTGGGCAACACCACCATGCATGTTATGAAAGATCTCCTTCCAGAAACCACCTACCGGTGAGTGCAAGGGAGTAGAAATCTGCATCAGCCATTGTCTGTATTTTTTTTTTCCTTTCTCTAGGATCAGAATTCAGGCTATAAATGAAATTGGAGCTGGACCATTTAGTCAGTTCATTAAAGCAAAAACTCGGCCATTACCACCCTTGCCTCCTAGGCTAGAATGTGCTGCTGCTGGTCCTCAGAGCCTGAAGCTAAAATGGGGAGACAGTAACTCCAAGACACATGCTGCTGAGGACATTGTGTACACACTACAGCTGGAGGACAGAAACAAGAGGTGAGGTGGGGGTGAGGATGCTCCTGAAGCTTAGATGGCTAATTGATTCTGCTCCTTCTTCTAGGTTTATTTCAATCTACAGAGGACCCAGCCACACCTACAAGGTCCAGAGACTGACGGAATTCACATGCTACTCCTTCAGAATCCAGGCAGCAAGCGAGGCTGGAGAAGGGCCCTTCTCAGAAACCTATACCTTCAGCACAACCAAAAGTGTCCCCCCCACCATCAAAGGTGTGTAGACTATGTATTCTTTCTCGCTCTCTTTTGAGCTTGGATGTGTGGATTTGTATTTCAGCACCTCGAGTAACACAGTTAGAAGGAAATTCATGTGAAATTTTATGGGAGACGGTACCATCAATGAAAGGTGACCCTGTTAACTACATTCTGCAGGTATTGGTTGGAAGAGAATCTGAGTACAAACAGGTAAGAACCAGTGTGCATGGCACATGTGCAACATTAATTAACTAGGACTCTTCTTTTCCTGAAGGTGTACAAGGGAGAAGAAGCCACATTCCAAATCTCAGGCCTCCAGACCAACACAGACTACAGGTTCCGCGTATGTGCGTGTCGTCGCTGTTTAGACACCTCTCAGGAGCTAAGCGGAGCCTTCAGCCCCTCTGCGGCTTTTGTATTACAACGAAGTGAGGTCATGCTTACAGGGGACATGGGGAGCTTAGATGATCCCAAAATGAAGAGCATGATGCCTACTGATGAACAGTTTGCAGCCATCATTGTGCTTGGCTTTGCAACTTTGTCCATTTTATTTGCCTTTATATTACAGTACTTCTTAATGAAGTAAACCCAACAAAACTAGAGGTATGAATTAATGCTACACATTTTAATACACACATTTATTCAGATACTCCCCTTTTTAAAGCCCTTTTGTTTTTTGATTTATATACTCTGTTTTACAGATTTAGCTAGAAAAAAAATGTCAGTGTTTTGGTGCACCTTTTTGAAATGCAAAACTAGGAAAAGGTTAAACTGGATTTTTTTTTTTAAAAAAAAGAAAAAAAAAGAAGAAAAGTATACCAGATACCAAAAGCTAGCTTTCTTATGTTTTCCTTTAAATTTTCAGATTTACCTTCATTCTGTTTTCACTGATGTCTTTTGCAAGCCTTTGATTTTTTTTTTTTTGTTACAGTTTAGTAATTTATATTCACCAGTCACTTCATATGTCTTGAACATCTGTATCTGTAAACATGAATCACCGTGTGTGTACTTACAGGGCTAGGATTTCAGTGTTGTCAGAGTATTACCACACAGCAACAGCAACATACAGAAGATATGTTCACTCAGATAAGACTGCCCTAAACAACCATTTTGTCACTCAGTTATTTAACTGTGTTTAGCTCATTTAAATCAAAATGTGTACTTTAATCTAAAATGTTTTAATAATCTGTATTTCTTATAATTTTAACACTATGAGCTGCCTGTATAAGAAATCAAGTAACCAGAATGCACCTATAAATTATGGAGCATTGTAGATTTTACCACATCAATTCATAGCAGTAACTTTAAGAGGGCATTGTGCAATAGTTAGTTGTTTTCTTGTTCAGCTATTTTAAAGGCTGCTTTAACTTGTTTGTTTGTCTTTGTATATAACTACTTCTAATCTAATCACTAGAGTTATTATATTCTGTTATGTTTGACCAGAATTATATGACAAGAACTGGTGACAGTTTAGTGCCTCTGCCCATTGTCCATGATTTACACTAATTGTGAGCAGTCTTCTTATGTGTCAGCTCATTATTTTTGAAACATTTGCCTTTAGGCTGTTCTTTGAGGTATCAATGAAGTGATTGAATTTCAATACCTTAATTCAGTGCACATAATACTAATGTAACAGCAGATGAAAATTGATAAAACCCAAAAGAGAGTCATCTAAATTTGTAGTTCCTATTTCTGTGGGTTTGCCTGGCCATGGTTGGAGAGGGAATGGTGTTTGATGGTAAACACAGGGTGTTTGGGGATCAAGGAGCCTAGATTCTCTCCCTGGATCTGTCACTAACTTGCTGCGTGACCTGAACACGTCACTTTACCTCTCTGTGCCTCAGTTTTCCCATGCATGAAAAATAAAATAAAATAAAACGGGGATTCTAATGTTTGTAAGTGCTTTGAGATCTTTGACCAACAGGTGCTATTGGAGTGCAAAGTGTTACTCTTACGTGTTTATTTTGAGTCATGAGATAATCAATTTTAACCCAAAGTCATTGGATTATTTATATGAAGTCCATAATGTTCGAGTACCTCAGGGACATTTAAGAGTTGGAGGTGCAAATATATTCCAAAAGGGTGCAACAGACACAGTGTATCCCCCTGCTTCTGTTTTTGTATATTTTTGCTACTTGGTTTTTCTTGATCATAGCTATTTTGTGCTTGATCTTTATTGTCTAAGATGCAGTATCCTGTACTAGCTTATAATATTCCCATACCAAAGTCATGGGGAAACAAACATTATTTTGTTTTTGGTTTATTTATACTATATTCTGCATACAGTACTTTAAATGCCAATTACAGTGCAATCTTTATTTATTGTAAAATTTTTTAAGTGTACTTATGTACTAATTTTCCCTTGTAGCATGTTATATTTTTGTGTTTTATACTTTTGTAATTTTAGGTCAGTCTTGTTCCTTGGCAACATCTGTAGTATTATTAATCTTCTGACATTTTCTTATGTTTTTAAAAAGATAAGAGCATCTAGTGCATTAAATGCCAAAAAAAAAATACATTATCAGTGATTGAAACGTTTACATGTACCCAAAAACCATAATCATCTCTTGGAAGAAAATGCTGAGATCAATGAATTATTCTGTGTGCCTATATTGACGTAGTGAGTACTAGAGAGTTCTGTATTTTATTATTGACTATAATAATTAGTTTAATTAGCTTTGCAAACTGATGGCATCAAGGTAAATATATTTTTGCCAAAGTTCTGGCCTTCCAAAACTCACCCCCTTATTTAAATGTGTGCTATGACCCACTATGACCACAGCATCTGCATTTTCTAAAAAATTCCATGCAGGTGTTTTGGGGAGAGGTATTTTTTAAGCAATGAAAATTCAACTGAGTACAAAGCCCCCTCTTGGGGGGTTGGGGAAGTCTCTTTTTTGAAACACTTCAGAACTGCTGCTATAAAGAAATTCTCTAATTGGTTGAATTTTTTTTTTAAGTAAATAGTACTTTAGGCCAAAATTTATATGAATATTTGATCTTCTTGAGATTTTCATACTATCATTTAACCACCAGGAAGCTGAAGTGTGTGAAGTACAAAGCTGACAGCACTTTATTTTATTGCTCTCCATTATTTGGTATTCATTATATTCCTTCAGTCAGAAAATTATTACTCTCTATGGCACTGTTTTTTATCACAAATATGTATATGTGATATTGATATATAACTATATATATTGCCATCACACACGAACAATAAAATAAAGTGTTCTATTAACCTGATCTCTTTGCCCTTTTGCTATGTGAGGAGTGAATGAGTGGCCTTCTGATGCTCTGACTCTTCTCTGTATGTCAAACTCATCCCTGGCACAAGAAATTCCAGTCATGTGAAGCAAACTGCCCTTTGTCCTCAAAGAAATTGTTGAAAAAGAAAACTTTTTAAAGAGATTTTTTGCATATTCTCTGCCTTGTTCTTATCAACTTGAAATGTTGGCATTTTCTAACCTTGTTTTGTTGGCTACAATAATTCAGTATTCATGTCAAAATTGAGAAGTGCCCTAATTGAATGTGTTTGAATGTTATCCTTGCACAATTCTTTAAATTGAAAGATAAAATGTTTTACCTCACTGTTGGACATACATTCCAAGCTTTTCAACTCTAGGAGAAAAAGAAAATCATGTTTTCCTGTATTGTAAATTTTAGACTATTTCATATACATTGTATTAAAACTGCCATATCAATTTTAATGTATAGATTTTGCAAATATTATGCTATATGTAATACCTAACTGTATCTGTAGTGTATATGTAATATATTTATGCCCAATAAATGTTTTAATTCTTTCTGACTTAAATAGGGTTTTTCTGCCATGACTAGGATTGCTTTTGTTGTTGTTGTTGTTGTTTCTTTCTTTTTTTTTTTTTTTGAGACGGAGTCTTGCTCTGTCGCCAGGCTGGAGTGCAGTGGCGCGATCTCAGCTCACTGCAACCTCCAGCTCCCAGGTTCAAGTGATTCCCCTGCCTCAGCCTCCCAAGTAGCTGGGGATTACAGGCACTCGCCACCATGCCCGGATAATTTTTTTTTTTTTTTTGAGTTGGAGTCTTGCTCTGTCGCCCAGGCTGGAGTGCAGTGACCCAATCTCGGCTCACTGCAAGCTCCACCTCCCGGGTTCATGCCATTCTCCTGCCTCAGCCTCCCAAGTAGCTGGGACTACAGGTGCCCGCCACCACGCCCGGCTAATTTTTTTAATTTTAGTAGAGTCGGGGTTTCACCATGTTGGCCAAGATGGTCTCGATCTGACCTCGTGATCTGCCCGCCTCGGCCTCCCAAAGTGCTGGGATTACAGGTGTGAGCCCCCGCACCCAGCCTTATTCTTCCCTTTTAAATACTTAAAGCACATTCAGATTAGTTGAAAATTCACGTGTTTTTGGAGGCCAGGCAGGTGGCCTTCTGCAGAGACAGCAGCAGCTCAGCTCTTGCTGACCAAGGCCTTGGAGGACTGTGAGCCACAATCACATATGTCCATGTTTCAAAAGAAGCTAAATATCCAGATTTCCTCCATGGGCCAACTAAAAGGTGATTGTGGACTATACAGGCTGCCAGTTTAATCCTTTATCAGAGTCTCTGTGGATAATGTACCTTGTTGCCTAATACTTTATCTGTCTACCAAAACTCAGTCCAGATCTCCCTCTGTTCACCTGGCACACTGGGTGCTTCCTCTCCCCTGACGAACTCTATAGAGTGTTCATGTCCTTTCCTGCAGGTCTCATTCAACAACAACAACAACAACAGCAATAAAACACAGTGTTCCTGCTATGGCCATGGTTTTGTGATTTTAGATTGTCTTAGTAG